GAGAATCGCTTGAACCCGGCAGGCAGAGGTTGCAGTGAGTGGAGATCACACCACTGCACTCCGATAGAGCAAGACTCCAACTCAAAAAAAAAAAAAACGGCCGGGCGCAGTGGCTCAGGCCTGTAATCCCAGCACTTTGGGAGGCCAAGGCGGGTGGATCACCTGAGGTCCGGAGTTCAAGACTGCCTGACCAACATGGTGAAACCCCGTCTCTACTAGAAATACAAAAAAATTAGCCGGCATGGTGGCAGATGCCTGTAATCCCAAGTACTCGGGAGGCTGAGGCAGGAGAATCGCTTGAACCCTGGAGGCAGAGGCTGCAGTGAGCCGAGATCGTGCCACTGCACATTATCCTGGGCGACAAGAGTGAAACTCCATCTCAAAAAAAAAAAAAAACAAAACCATCCCTTCAACACACACACACCACGCTCTGGGAGAAGGTGTGGCATAACTCCTTCACCAAATACAGAGCTGCCACCGTGGACCAGACACTGCTCGTGATACCGAGGGTATAGCTGTTAACAATTCTTGCTTTCATTAAGCATGGACTCTGCTGGGTTTGAAAACACTGAATTCGAAGTTCTTCAGAACTGAATGTAACTATGTGAATCTGGCCAGTTCCTTAATTTTCTTTCAACTTGGTTAGTTCACATAAGCGTGGCAATCGCAAAAATACAGCTGTGAAAATAGAAGCCAGATGGGCACCCGGCGGTCTGGCCTTAGGCCCTGAAGTGCAGGTTTGAGGATTGGTGCTTGCGAAGTCCTGCTAGGCCTGAACTCAGGTGTTGGGGGACGTCAGAGCCGCCAAATACACCCAAAAGACCGGGAGGACTCACGGCCACCACTTTCCTCGGTGGGAGCTGTCCCAGCTGGTCAGATCGCGCTTGCTGGGACCTGGGATCTCGCAACGCATGCTGGGATGCCCAGCATCTAAGGGCGCCCATTGGTCCCGCCCCCACGACTTGAGCAACAGCCAATCAGAGGTGGCAGCGTGCGGAAGCGGAAGTGAGGTTTCCGTGGAGACAGCCGAGCCTGCGGAAGGCGGCGGCGGCGGCACCTGCGATCAGCGGCTGGGGCAGGTTATGGTAGTGCGGACTGCGGTGTGAGCAGAGCGGCCACGGGGCCCGCCATGCGCCGGCGGCCCTGACATGGGCGCCAGCGGGTCCAAAGCTCGGGGCCTGTGGCCCTTCGCCTCGGCGGCCGGAGGCGGCGGCTCAGAGGCAGCAGGAGCTGAGCAAGCTTTGGTGCGGCCTCGGGGCCGAGCTGTGCCCCCCTTCGTATTCACGCGCCGCGGGTAAGGGCATGGGTTCCACCCTGGCGGGGGGAAGCCCAGCCTGTTTCCTTCTCCCTCTACACAGCTCTATGTTCTATGATGAGGATGGGGATCTGGCTCACGAGTTCTATGAGGAGACAATCGTCACCAAGAACGGGCAGAAGCGGGCCAAGCTGAGGCGAGTGCATAAGAATCTGATTCCTCAGGTGAGGGGCTGGGCAGCGGTCACAGAGCCTACCTGACCCTTACTAGCCTCTGTTTCCATGGCAGGGCATCGTGAAGCTGGATCACCCCCGCATCCACGTGGATTTCCCTGTGATCCTCTATGAGGTGTGACCCTGGGAGGTGGCAGACAGAAGCACCCCCTGCCCCGGCAAGAAACTCCCAGGCTCAATCAAGGTGTGGCTTCCATTGAGGAGCCCAGGCTGGGGCCACAACCCTGAATAAACTCTGTTGGCCCATAACCTTCAGCTGTGAGCGGGTCGGTCCCACAGTATTGGTTGGGTGTTGGTTTGTGTGTGGACAAGAGGTGGTTGGTGGGTGGTGAAGGCTAATGGCAGAGTTAGCACCCCACTCTCCCAAGCCACCCCTGCAAGCAGCACAGCAGGGCATATACCAGTCAGGAATGCCCGTTACCTGGTTCCTTGCCTGGTCTGCTTTCTTCCAAGTTTGCCTGGGGCCTAGCCCTGCTAGAGGCTACAGCACTTTACAAGCAAGGTATGCTTTCTTCCAGCCCCTAGGCTGTGGGCACTGTATACAAGTAGGAACTTCCTTTCCTTCACTTCCCTTTTAACCCCTAGTCAGAGCATTTCAGCCGTTTGCTACCTCGATTCCTCCTGTGTTGGACAGAGGCTGGGGGCAGTGCCAGCCTGATTCTTCCGACCTACCTGCCATTTGTTCCCGCCTTCAGATGGATGGACAGTTTGCTGGCTATTGATAGGAGTGGGGACTGGGTGGGGGCTTCTCCCTCTACCCAGGGCTGGGCTGATCCCCCTACTGCAACTAACTGTTGCCCCCCAACCCCGAACCCCCAGTTGAGGAGTTGAGAGAGTGCAGGCTGGGGTCAGGACAGGCTGCGGATGCTTGTGCCTATGGGGAGTTACTCCAACCCACCTATTCTGTCTAATCTCCATGGCTTTGCACCAAATCCTCCACCCCTCCAATTGGGAGGGGACTGTTCACCACCTTGTGGTAAGGGACAACACCCTAAGGCTGGTGCCAGTAGTTATGAGTAGCCTACCACCCCCTCCCTTACAGTAACCCCCACCCCTTCAGGATCAGTCAAGGGAAAGCACTAGAACCCCTGGGTAGGGAAAGAAAGGAGGGAAAAACCATAAAAGGAATACTTATAATGTGAAGGTTTGTAAATAGTCCATGATGATGTCGTGGCAGAGTCTGATTTCTATATAGAGGTGACTTTTTTTTTAAGTACTGTGCAAGCTCTGTGCTTCTATAATGTGGGAAATGGCTTGGGGAGGATGGCCCCTAGCTTAGGAAGACTGTTGTGTTATTTGTTCAATTTCAATAAAATGATTTGTAGATCCTGCACATGAGAGTGGCATCCTGTGGGGGCTCTGACA